AGATGGAGTCTCACTCTGTCGCCCAGGCGCGATCTCGGCTCACTGCAACCTCCCGTCTCCCGTGTTCAAGCAATTCTCCTGCCTCAGCCTCCAGAGTAGCTAGGATTACAGGCGCCCACCACCACGCGCAACTGATTTTTGTATTTTTAGTAGAGACAGGGTTTCACCATGTTGGCCAGGCTGGTCTCAAACTCCTGACCTCAGGTGATCCGCCCGCCTCGGCCTCCCAGAGTGCTGGGATTACAGGCGTGAGCCACCGGGACCAGACGGAACTATTCTTTTCCACAAAAGAACAAACACATACATAACTTTTGCCACGTCTGAAGACGAGGGTTCTAATAGGGCGCGGGTGGTGTCTCAGGTATTTTGAAAGGAGCTACCCAAGAATCTCAGCTTGTCAGGCCAGTCATTCCATTTGACCCTATCTGGCGCGTATTGGGGCCCCGACAAGGTAAGGGGTTGGCATGAAGCTGCACAGTGAGATAAAGCTGGACCGGAGCTAGAACCCAGAATCAAAGCCTTGCCCTGTGCGGTTTCTCATCGCCTACGCAGTCGGGCCCTGGCCTGGCATCTCCAGGCAGGTGGCCTTGGACGGAAGCCCGGCCTACTGGCTTCATTTGTGGGACCCCGGGGGTCCTCTCCTCCGCCCATGGAGCCTGGTTACTCCCACTTCCTCAAGCCTAGGGCCTGGAGAAGCCTTTCCTGGTTCGCGGCCTCACGGTCTGCAAGGTCCTCTTACTTCCCTGAAGCCGCTCCAGCCCCACTTCCCGAAGGTCCCGCTTCCGGGTGGCTCGCTTCGCCACCTGCGGTCCCCTGCCTCGGCTTGGGAACGCCAAGGACATCCCCCACGGAAGCCTGGGCCCACATCCCCATGCCCTTGCCGCACGTCACCGCCCCGCTGGCCCCGAATACGCCTCCGCCCTGCACTTCCTCTCTGCAGCGCCGTCTTTCCGGCCGGGCTCCCTTCTAATTGGCCAGCTCAGAGCTTCCTCGGGTACTCGGCCACTCGGGGCATCGCGGCGGCCTTTCTAGCCGCTGTCCCAAGGGTTGGTCTCGCGCTTTCGGCTGCGAGCTCTCTGTGGTGCTGGCAGCGACATGTGGCGCCTCCCGGGACTCCTGGGCCGAGGTAAGGGACGTCCAAGCAACCAGCGTCACTCTTGAGGTGCCTGAGTTTTGGTTGTTCTGTACAGCTCTTCCCCGTACACTGGGACCTAGCCTCTGGAGGGTGACTCCTAAGTCCACCAGCCCAGATGGGCCTCAGACTACCTCCTCCACTTTGCTGGTTCCTGTGCCTAACCTCGACAGGTAAGATACTGCCATTTTACCACTCATTTCCTCCTACTTGATAGCCTCTTATTTCATCATCTAGGTCAGGTCCCCATGGCCCAGGCACGAGCGGGGGTCCAAGGTCCCATGGATGGAAGGATGCCTTCCAATGGATGTCTTCCCGTGTCTCCCCGAACACCCTATGGGATGCCATATCTTGGGTAAGGCTTCCCCAGCCTGGTCCTTGACCTTCGGACCGTGTCCTTAACGTGCTGTCTTTCCCAGGGCACTCTGGCCGTGCTGGCCCTGCAGCTGGCAAGGCAGATCCACTTCCAGGCATCCCTGCCAGCAGGACCTCAGCGGGTAGAACACTGCTCCTGGCACAGTCCCCTGGACCGTTTCTTCTCATCTCCCTTGTGGCACCCATGCTCCTGTGAGTTCTCAGTCCTGGGGACAGGAGGGCTGCAGACCTGACTACTCTTGCTGGCTCTTTCCAGCACTGCGACAACACATCCTCCCCAGCCCCGATGGCCCAGCTCCCAGGCACACTGGCCTCAGGGAACCCAGGCTTGGCCAGGAAGAAGCCTCAGCTCAGCCCCGGAACTTCTCACACAACTCTTTGAGAGGAGCTCGTCCTCAGGACCCCTCTGAGGAAGGTATGTCCCTGCCTCATGGAATCAGCAGAAGGGCCCTGGCCGGGTGTCGGCCTTTCCCTTGCAGGTCCCGGTGATTTTGGCTTCCTGCATGCCAGTAGTAGCATCGAGTCCGAGGCAAAACCAGCCCAGCCTCAGCCCACTGGTGAAAAGGTATTATCCAGATTTGGCCACCTGGATCCCCACCCTTGGTGAGTCTTTTATATTTCTTTCCCAGGAACAAGATAAATCAAAAACTCTTTCCCTTGAGGAGGCTGTGACTTCCATTCAGCAGCTCTTCCAGCTCAGTGTTTCCATCGCTTTCAACTTCCTGGGTAACCAAATGGACCCTGCCCCAAGGCAGGAGAAGCTGTGTTTGTGCCCTGTGCCTTCTTACAGGAACAGAGAACATGAAGAGTGGCGACCACACGGCAGCCTTTTCTTACTTCCAGAAAGCTGCAGCCCGCGGCTACAGCAAAGCGCAGTACAATGCGGGCTTGTGTCATGAGCATGGCAGAGGCACCCCCAGGGACATTAGCAAGGTATTCCCCTGCCCCCAAGCCTGCCTTCTGTGCAGCCGACTGGGTGTTTCTCCCTTTGCCCCAGGCGGTCCTTTATTATCAGTTGGCTGCCAGCCAGGGCCACAGCCTGGCTCAGTACCGCTATGCCAGGTGCCTACTACGAGACCCAGCCTCTTCGTGGAACCCTGAGCGGCAGAGGGCAGTGTCCTTGCTGAAGCAGGCTGCAGACTCAGGCTTGAGAGAGGTGAGTGCCATTGGCAGGGTCTGTTCAAGGTCGATGCCTTCTTTTCCTTCCTCCTTGACCACAGGCCCAAGCTTTCCTCGGGGTGCTTTTCACCAAGGAGCCCTACCTGGATGAGCAGAGAGCTGTGAAATATCTTTGGCTTGCAGCCAACAATGGGGTATGCGATCTCAGTGGACAAGCATGTTGGGGTGTATCTGTTTGTCTGTCCATTTTCTCCTTAGGACTCACAGAGCAGGTACCACCTTGGAATTTGCTATGAGAAAGGCCTTGGTGTGCAGAGGAATCTGGGAGAGGCCTTGAGATGTTACCAGCAGTCAGCCGCTCTGGGAAATGAGGCCGCCCAGGAGAGGCTGCGAGCCCTCTTTTCCATGGGGGCTGCAGGTACAGACCCAAGTCCAAGCCAACAGGTTCATAGAGTAAGAGTTGCTCTCACCTCTTCTTGTAGCCCCGGGGCCCAGCGACCTGACAGTTACAGGACTGAAGTCTTTCTCCAGCCCCTCCCTCTGCAGCTTGAACACCCTGCTAGCAGGAACCTCACGCCTACCACATGCCTCGAGCACAGGCAACCTTGGCCTCCTCTGCAGAAGTGGGCATCTCGGAGCCAGCCTGGAAGCCTCCAGCAGGGCTATTCCCCCACACCCCTACCCACTGGAAAGGAGTGTTGTAAGACTAGGTTTTGGCTAAGGTGAGATAAAACATAGTCCCTGGTGCCTCTTAGGGGCCAGAGCGGGCAGGAGGTTGGATAACAAAAATAGAGCATCAGCAACCCTTTCCAGGTAGAAATTCCAGCGGGAGTTCAGGTTCCCAAGCAATTTCACGTACATGGCTGGTAAGTGACTGATCTTTCCCCCCGCTTGGTAGCCTCACAGATGAGTCTTGGATGCATTCACAGTCATTTCTGGTCTGTGCACCAAAGGATGCATTCAGTGACCTATGAAAAACCCTACTGAAGGGTCCAGAGACCCTGGTGCTCACCTTAGCCTTTGTCTTTGAGCAAATAACTTACCTTCTTCCTTCTTATGCCTGGGTTTTCTCACACTTAAATCTGTACTACTGTTTGCCAATGTCTGATGTGTGTATCCCTGGTTCACAAGAAGATTTTAGATGGTATTCAAATTAATATTTTCTATTTAGTTATATATTTAATGTATAATATAAAAATATGATTAGCATATTGACCTGTAGTTTGATAGATGTTCTGTCTAGGATAAAGCTAACTGTAAAAAAAAATAGTGAATCAGTTTAAAGAAAAACATAACGTAAAAGTGGGCACAGATCCAGAGAGGTAGCAAAAATCACAGGGGTGGTTCCATGAATGGCTGACACTTAGGAAACTCTGAATTAGGCCATCCTCGAGACTAGCCCACCATTCACCTCTGTTCATCCCCCGTGGGCTCATAATCGTTTTCATTTCACCTTTGATTTGGAAGGAAGAAGTTTCTTGCCCAAATGCCTGGATGTGTCTGCTTGACTTTCAGAACTTCTCACCTCAGCCCTAAAGAGGGAGCCTGTGGGTTCTCAGAGAGATATCACAATTTGAGTCCCAAAGAAGAGGCCAGATACCCACCCACCTTCCCCCAAATCTTAAGCACCTGCGCCAGTACAGTCAAGAAGAGGAAAGTGTGTGAAGACCCAGGTCTGGCTCTGCCACTTGCCTGGCCATGTCACCTTGAAGCTGTGACCTGACTCCCTATATTGTTTCCTCAGTTGTAGACCAAAGGCAATGGTGTCTGCCCTCCTACCTTAGAAGACAAATGCAAGGGCATTTCACCACAGAGAGGACCTTTGTGCTCACTTTGGCCCAGGAGGCAGTGATGCTCATGGTTGCATGACTTTATGAGTCGCTGGGCCAGGGTGAGGACCTGGGCCTCCTGACTCCTGGCCCAGAGTTCTTGTCCATCAGTTCATACTGCAATTTTATGTGAAAGCATTATGACTGTCCTACCCATGGGAGAGTAAATGTAGATTGAATGCTAGGAGTCTTAAAGCTGGAGAGTATAGATTTTGAGGTCCCCATTTGGGAAACATGTGCCAGAAATGTCTAGGTGTTTAATAAAACAGATATTGGATTATCTCATCACTCTTGCCCTTGAGTATTATGGGAAGAGCCAGGGAGACGGGCAGGGGGAGCTGAAAGCTGAGGCTCCGTCCTCATCTCTAAACTCTCCACTAACCAATTTAAAGGATCTTAAAAGCTTCTCCAGGAGAGAGACTTAGGAAAAAAAAAGATTTCTGAGTCAGTGCTAATGAGTCCAGTTACTGAATTTGTGAATAGCTATTCCCTGGCTTCTGGATGTTAGCCCAAGTTGAATAGCATAGATGTGGTTGAGAGTGGGGTCTGGGAGGGATAGAGAGCCCACCGCCCACCCCCCACAATCCCATGACTGAGTGGAGACCAACCAGCCTGGCCAATTCAAAGGCAAGAAGATTTGAGGGGGGAAAGTTGTCCACGTTTCCCTCTCTGCTTCCCACCCCATCTCTCTCAACTTCTTAGTGGTCCTGCCATACTTTCCTAGCACCTCTCTTTCACCCGGGGAGCCCAAGCGTCCTCTAGCTCCATCTCCTCGCCTGCTCCCTGCCTCCTTTTCAGGGCTGCCCTGCACACTGGCTCACCACTGTTGGACCCTGCACATGGCCACCTTCCACAGATGGCACTCCTTGGGAGCAGGGTCCTTGTCTTTGTATTCCAGTGTCCCCAGCACTGAGTGCAAGGCCCCATGCAGGGTAGGAAACCTGAGGTTTCAAGCTCAGGGTTTTAAGCTGTGCAGTGCACTAAGCTCTCTGCCAAAAAACAAACAAAAAAAGGTTTCTGTGGTTAAATAAGTTTGGGAAATGCTGCACCAGACGTCCCCTTTTTATAGATTCACAATACACATCAGCATATTTGAGGTTCCAAGAAGTCCTCCAGTAAAGAACTTGGTTAACCCAATGTTTTCTCTCACTGAATTGAGCCCAGAGCCCGTTTCCCTACAGATTGCTTTTGAGCCTTCCTGGGGCACCCTCTGCGTGAAATGTCACCGTGTGCCCTCCCTGTGGAGCCCCACTCCCCAGCCTCCTCCCCTCTGTGGTCATTTTGGATTTTCTGACTACTTCCTTCTAGCCATAGCTGGGGCCGAGGGCTGGTTCACAGTCTGGCCACTGGGCGTCCTGTGGTGAAGGCCAGATGCAGCCCTCCCTGAGTGGCTCTCCCTCCCACTCAGTCACTACTGAGCTAAGTACTGATTCAATTTGGGGTGCCAAAGGTTGGGGGTAGGATATTTTTAAGCTCTCCAATTTAAAAAGGAAGGGCCTCTCCTGTGGAAAGGGAAGGATGGCAGAGTCGTGAGAAAGGTGTTGTCAAGGGACCAAAAATCCTTGGCTGTTCAGTCACTGCGGTCTTGATCCAGCCCCAGGGGGATGGGCTTCACTGGCAGAGCTGGGTACTGCTGTGCTTTTGCCATTAAAATTCTGTTATTAATGACTCATCATCAGTGCCCCAGAGGAAGTGTGAGAGGACGAGAGGGAGGTGGCTCCCATCAGCAGGGCCAGCCTGGGTCAGGATGCTGGGTTAAAGCCCGGCGCCCTCACCAATGAGACCTTTGTGGGAAGCTCTACTGCCTCAGTTTCCCTATCCGGAGATGCTGTTTTCAGGGAGTCCTGACACTATGATGGGAACAAGGCTATTTGGTTTACTATATCATTAGTGCTAATATAGTGTGGGGCACTCAGATGTTCAGTAAATATACATTCAACAAATAAGTGAGTGATTATACTCAACTCCCCCCACCCAATGCCCAGCACCAAGCCTACCCAGCACATAGTAGGTACTTTAAGTAATTTGAATGAATAATTTTAAATAACTTGAATGAATAATTCTGTATTGCCCCCCACTCGCCGCCTATACACACGCACACACGCACACACACACACACGGTTTCCTGTGCTACTTCTGGCACTTAGTAATTATTCAATAAACACAAAATGTTTGTTGCATGAGTGTTTCTGATCATGTCCTACTCCTCCCA